TACTTCCCTAGCCAGGCCGGCGACTCCATCCCGGGCTGTCCTCTCCCGATACAGGTCCACTCTCTGTGTGCCGGGGCAGGGGAGGGAGTGATGCTGCAGGAAGGTCCCTTCACCTCCAAGTCCCCACTCCTCAGTGGACAGGCCTTTGTAGGATCAAGCTTCGGTGGTCAGGCTCTGTCTTGCTTTGGAAGAAGGAGGTCTGGCTGGCTGTCGCTTCATATTAACCTGGATGACGTGACATGAATATGCCCAGTGGGACAAGAGCAGGCCCAGCAGAGGCCCCTTCCTCCTGACCATACCCTTCACCATTCTTGTCAACCTTGGGGTGTCTTGGCTGAGACCCACAGCTGAGTCCCTGCTGGAAACTAGCAGAACGCTGGGGGGCTTCGAGTCTTCTTAGGAAGGGAGGAAAGACACTCTCATTGTAATCAAAAGCCTCTCCGCACAGCAGGCCACTTCTCCAGTGAGCACGGACCCCTGGCCTGGGGCCTGGCTGAATGTAGGGTCTGCCTACAGAGAGGGAGTTTGAGGTACAGAGCACCACCTCTGCCTTCTGTTGGCCCAGGGCGGACAGTGTAGGGTGAGCCAGGGCCAGGCAGGGAGCTGGGCCCCTAGAGAGCTGTAGCTGAAAGTTAGACATGACCCTGAACCACCAGGTGCCTGCTCTAGGCACGGGGTACTGAGTGGGACATGGCTGAGATGAACAAAAAGGCATCACTGCCCAGAGTTGGGATGGGAGAGAGTCCACAGCTGATTGGAATCAGCATTGTCAGCACAGCACAGTACAGGGAGATACGCGCATTGCCGTCTCTGGATGGGCGGCTGGCACTTTCAGTTCAAAGGCGCTGAGGCTCTGAAGTTGGCAAGGAAGAGGATAACCCGGAGAAGGGAGGACTAAGAGAATTTCACTTGATGACCCTTGCCTCTTTGTGTCTGGGATGAGCCGCGCGGAGCGCACCCTTATCCACCCAGAGTGCTGTGCCTTTAAGGTCCACTGGGGGCGTGATGTCAGCCGCCCTCCGGCACTTGGAGAGGTGAGCGCGGCAGCCCGCGCAGCCGGTGACTGGGGGACTGGGTTTGGAGTAGGACCTGCGGCGTGCTCGAGACTCCGACTTCGGTCTTGCGGCGCGCTCGCGCCCGCGGGCCATGCCCCACTGACTCTAAGTGGGCACTGCCCCGGCTCCGGGAGGGCGAGACCGAGCGCCGGCCATGGGAAGCTTCCAGCTGGAAGACTTTGCGGCGGGCTGGATCGGAGGTGAGTGTGCTTACCGGGGACCCCCGGTCAGATGAGTTACTAGGCATTCTTTTTTGATCCACAGGTGCAGCCAGTGTCATCGTTGGCCACCCTCTGGACACAGTCAAGGTACAGTAGCCATGTTTCCCATTACCTCTTAAGCGCTGACCCATGTCCTTGCCTCTCTCCATAGACTCGCCTGCAGGCTGGCGTTGGCTACGGAAACACCCTCAGCTGCATCCGCGTGGTGTACAGGAGGGAGAGTGTAAGTGCCCCTTGGGCGGGTGGAGTGATGCCCTCACGCCTCTTCCTTCTGGTTTTCACTGCAGATGTTCGGCTTCTTCAAGGGCATGTCCTTCCCCCTCGCCAGCATTGCCGTCTACAACTCCGTGGTGTTTGGGGTCTTCAGTAACACGCAGCGGTTCCTCAGCCAGCACCGCTGCGGGGAGCCAGAGGCCAGTCCTCCCCGCACGCTGTCAGACCTGCTCCTGGCCAGCATGGTGGCCGGCGTGGTCTCTGTCGGGCTGGGAGGGCCCGTGGACCTCATCAAGATCCGGTTGCAGATGCAGACACAACCGTTTCGGGACGGTAAGAGGCCAGGGGAGCGGAGGCTGGTGTCTCACTTGCCACCTTCTCTCCCCTGTCTTTGCAGCCAACCTCGGTTTGAAGTCCAGGGCAGTGGCTCCTGCGGAGCAGCCAGCATACCAGGGGCCAGTGCACTGCATTACAACCATTGTGAGGAATGAGGGCCTGGCGGGGCTATACCGGGGGGCCAGTGCCATGCTGCTGAGGGATGTCCCAGGCTATTGCCTCTACTTCATCCCCTACGTGTTCCTGAGTGAGTGGATCACACCTGAGGCCTGCACAGGCCCCAGCCCCTGTGCCGTGTGGCTGGCGGGCGGCATGGCAGGTAAGGGCAGCAGCAGCTGGAGCCGCACCCCTAGCCCCTGACACCTGTTTCTTTCTCTTTGCAGGAGCAATTTCTTGGGGGACAGCGACTCCTATGGATGTCGTGAAAAGTCGACTCCAAGCTGATGGGGTTTATTTAAACAAATATAAAGGTGTCCTGGACTGTATCTCCCAGAGTTACCAGAAGGAAGGTCTTAAAGTAAGCCCACAGCAGGCCTGCGGGGTCAGTGTCAGTCCCTGGAAGGTGGTTCACACATTTAGGGGGATGTGGGACTATAGAGAAGGGAATCAGGAGACCAGGGGGCTGCTGGTGATTATGTATCAGGTGCCACAAGTGGGTGCTTTGTCAAGCACTTCACCTGGGTGGTCTTTTCACATGGCCAGTGGAGGAGATAGGTATGTGACCTGACAGAGGTTCAGAGAGGGCTGGTAACCTGCCGCAGCCACACAGCTGGTCCATGGTGGCGCCTGGGCCTGGTCCATTTCTGTCTGTCTCCGCATTTTGCCTTCTCATCAAGATAGGTTGGGCAGCCCTTCCTCACTCATGGCTCAGTGCCTTCCCCACTCCTCCTCCCAGTGGGAAGTGCCAGAGCTGCCTTGCCTCCTTCCTGTCCTCAGTCAGCTCATCTCACCAGCTCCAGGCCCTGTGAACTGCCTTCTGCTCTCCCACCTGAGCCCTGACCCCAGACCTCTGGTCGTGGCTGAGGAGGCAGCCTCCAACACGTTTCCCTGGGCTGTGTCTCCTCTGTTCTTCCTACAGCTCAAGAGCTTAACTTAACACACACCCCTTCCCACCACCTGAAAAGGTGCTGCCCCAGGATAGACCAGACTTCCATGTCTGGTGTCCAAGGTAATACACAGATTCATCACCCTCCGCAGGAACTATCCTGCTGGCTCTTGCTTGCACGGGCTCCTTGCTTTCTTGGTGTGGCTCTTAGAGTCAGCAGACATGGGTTCAAAGTCAGATGTAGCTACTGTGAGCTGGCAGGATCCAAGCAAGCAGCTTCATGTCTCAGGGCCTCAGTTTCTCCCAGAATGATCATCCCTTCCATGAAGGGCGGGGCATTTGTGGGTTAATACAAAAAGCACTCCATTCAATATGTAACCCATAGGGAAGAGTTAACCATTTCTCATTTGCATTAGTATTATCAGTGTTGATTTTTTTAGCACCGGTATTACCCTGGAGCTCTGAGTCTTTTCTCACATGGCTGCCCCACCCCAGGCCCTGCCAGATGAATCTGCCCCATCCTTCCAGGCCCAGTGCAGTCCGCTGCCATTCCCAGGATCCATGTCCTTGGCTTGCTTCTCCTGTACCTCTCTCAAGGGGCTTCTCACACACCACCACGGGCAACAGCTATTTCTATACTGCCCCTTCTCTGCCTCTTACAGCAAGTTTTCTGACGTCCTGTTTTACTCTCTCCCCCAACTTGGGAAAGATCCAGAGTTGGATGACCCAGTGTTGAGGTAAATAACTAACATGCCACATGAGAGGGACAAGATCCAAAAGCTAGATCAAAGGGCCACACTAAAAGACAGAACTACCAGAAGTCACTGTAAAGTCCAGCCCTTAGTATTCAATCATGGATCAATCATCTCTGTAGAGGATGGGGCAATCCGATTTGATGAAGGCTTCTAGGGAAAAATGCCTAAGGGCTTTAGTTTTCAAATGCTTATTTTTAGAGCACCTAGTATGTGGTAGGCACAGTTCTAGGAGCTGGGGACAGAGCAGTAAGCAAAAGAGAAAAAGCCCATTCTCTGATCAGCTAATGTTGGCAGTGAGCGAACAGTGAGACCTGTCCTAAGGTTGCATTAATAGAAGTACAGTGGGTAGAATAAGGGAGGTGGAGGCCTCTGCCCTGACCAGATTGCAGCTGGAATGTTGCATCCACCTTTGGTCACTACCCATTAAGCAAGACCCTAGTGGTGCCCTGGGAATGAAGAGCAGGATATCATAGCATGTGAGGAGAAGCTGGACCCTGGTTAGTATAAGAAGATGTGATACGGAGGAAACTTGAGTTCTGTCTTTATGTTTTAAGGATGGAGAAACTCAAAGCTTTCCTATTCTCATTATTTTAAATTCCTTTTTTAAATTTTTAACAAGAGCTGCTCTGACAGAAGGGTGAAGCCCAGCCCTGGTGCGGCCTCAATTGTCTTTTGTATCTTTTTTTTCTTCTTCTTTTTTTTTTTTTTTTTTTTTTTTTTTTTTAGCAGAAATACAGTTTGTGATTCAGCCAATGA